AGTTGACTCCAGAGCCCTCCCAGGATGGGCAGCTCATCCGCTTTGGCGGGCTGGTGAGAAAAGGAGGAAATCAAATTGGAGGGGGAGATCATGAATCTTACATGGCCTAATTAAACTACCTCCACTCTCCAGCATTTCGTGCACATAGTTTTAGGATAGGGTTTCCCAAACTGGCATGGCCTGGAGCAAGACGCTCAGGAAGACATTCACATTTCTTGTAGAGTGAAACAAGTGTGGGGAATGCTCCGTTCCCTTCTCCCCAAGGTGCTTCACAGCGCTCACGAACATCTGAAGAGCTCTCAGAAGTGGGAGGCAAAGGCATCTCTTTCACCCAGGACTTCCAGCATCTTGCCTACACCACGCTGTTTGCAGCGGCTCTGCAGCATACTGCAGCGCTGTTCATAACGCCCATGTGGGATCACCGCTTAGAGAAGCAAAGAAAGCACTTTGGCAGAAGACGGGGTTTCCACCCTCCTCGGCATCAACCAGTGTCTGGGACGGGAACTGGCGGCCGCTGCGGCCTGGCTTCCCAGCTGCCGCCCGGGTCTGCCCCTCCCACACTGCAGCCCCGTACACCCCTCGCTGTGTGTGACCTTTGGAAAAGTTCCATCTCTCCAAGCTTCATGTTTCTCATTTGTATAAAAGGAAAAAGGTATGAACACCCCCCTTGCAGGGTGTTAGGAAGATTAAATGGGCGGAATAGGGTGTTTTTTTTTCCTTCTCCCCCGCCTAGAACAAAACCCAGGTTTCAGGTTGTCACGGTGGGCGCCGGGGGACCCTGGCCACGGGCTCCTCTCCGAGTTGCTGCGGACCGCCCCAACGCAAGCGGAGAGGACGGGAGCCCGGAGTCATGCAGAAGCCAGGCTGGCAGGGGCTCGGGCCGCAGTGGACACAGGGGCTGCCCCGTCCCGCGTCTCCCGCAGCCGGATTGTGCCCGAGAGTCTCCCGGGTCTGGACTGGGCCTGGCGGCGTGGGAGGGGCAGTGCGGCGGGCGGCGCTTCCGGAGAGCGGGGCCTGCGCGCTGCTCTTCCCCGCGGAGCCCGCGCAGTCCGCGCAGCCCTCATCGCAACTGGGCCCGCGCGCAGGTGAGCCCGGGGCGGGGTCGCGGGGGACCGGGCATGAGTTCTCAGGTTTGTTTTGATCTCACAGATCCACCAAAGAGAAAGCAGCCCTGTGCCAGTTGCTCTGCCAGCCTTTCACAGGAGAAGTGTCACTAGAATACTACAGCCCCCACAGGCTCTGCTCCACAGAAACTTAAGGCTGAAAGAGTGTCCGCCATCAGGGACATCCTCTGTCACTACGGTGGGAAAAGAACATGGCAGGTTGCCTTTCTAAAATAGCAACTGTCCTTCTTCTGCCATTTCAGGCCTTACATAGGAAGTCCTTCTAAAGAGCTGCCTGCCAGCTGCCCTTCCCCAGATCCCGAATATCCTCCTGGCCAGGTGGAGCAGAGAACAGTTCCTCAGCTGGTCATGCTGAGCTCATACCCTGTAAGTCTGACCACACTACACAGCTTTGGCTTCCTTTGTGATTCTCTCTCTCTACCCTCTGTAGGATGGCTGCTCCATGAGGTCAAGACTGGGTCTCCTCCCTCCTCCCCCTTCACCAATGCCTGGTCTCACGGGGCTAGTTTTGACCCCCACGCTATGGCATCATCGACCTCCCTCCCAGCTCCTGGCTCTCGGCCTAAGAAGCCTCTAGGCAAGATGGCTGGTGAGTGGAACCGGACTCGCGACTCTGCTGTGACACAGGCCTGAGCAGTGTTTCTCCCCCACAGACTGGTTCAGGCAGACCCTGCTGAAGAAGCCCAAGAAGAGGCCCAACTCCCCAGAAAGCACCTCCAGCGATGCTTCACAGCCTACCTCACAGGACAGCCCACTACCCCCAAGCCTCAGCTCAGTCACGTCTCCCAGCCTGCCACCCACACATGCGAGTGACAGTGGCAGTAGTCGCTGGAGCAAAGACTATGACGTCTGCGTGTGCCACAGTGAGGAAGACCTGGTGGCCGCCCAGGACCTGGTCTCCTACTTGGAAGGCAGCACTGCCAGCCTGCGCTGCTTCCTGCAACTCCGGGATGCAACCCCAGGCGGCGCTATAGTGTCCGAGCTGTGCCAGGCACTGAGCAGTAGTCACTGCCGGGTGCTGCTCATCACGCCGGGCTTCCTTCAGGACCCCTGGTGCAAGTACCAGATGCTGCAGGCCCTGACCGAGGCTCCAGGGGCCGAGGGCTGCACCATCCCCCTGCTGTCGGGCCTCAGCAGAGCTGCCTACCCACCTGAGCTCCGATTCATGTACTACGTCGATGGCAGGGGCCCTGATGGTGGCTTTCGTCAAGTCAAAGAAGCTGTCATGCGTTGTAAGCTACTACAGGAGGGAGAAGGGGAACGGGGTGTGACAACGCTGTGATTGGTCTCTTTCAGATCTGCAGACACTCAGTTGACACTTGTTATATCATGGGACCCCGGAAATTGGAGTGAAGCTAGAAACAGAAAACCCATGCAGGGCCTCGGATTCCCACAAATGTGACAAGAGGTATAGGGAGTGAGTCACAGCGCTTTGCTCGTGACCCTGGGATCAGAGCACCCATCAGGCTTCCATTACTGTGGGCTCCCTAAGAAGACCATGGAGAGCTTGGGGACTCCCCCAGGAAGGCCGTGAAGCTGGGGATTCCCCCTAGGAAAGCCATGAGGAAGCTGGGGACTCCCCAAGAAGGCCATGAGGAAGCCAGAAATTGGAGGTGGTAGGAAGTGGTACTGATCAATGATGGCCAGCAGGACTCATCTCCTGCCTAACTGGACAGGAAGCCTGGCACCCACTTCTGTCTTCCCCTGGAACTGGGCACTGGCGTACACTGGTATCCCTCCTAAAGAAGTGACTCACCTGACTGATCAGCAAGAAGCCTAGATTGCAGGCCTCACCATGGATGGTCTTCCTAGTTGCCTGGGGAAACCCTGGAATGGGCATCAGGAGAAAGCAACAAGAATCCAGTCCTTCACACTCACACTACTCTGTTCCTCTTCCCAGAGACATCGATTCACTTCAAAGAGCTGTAGGGAAGATGCAGTCAGCACTGCACTGTATTTTTTATTTATTGCCTAGGTGCCATTAAAGACACAAACCTAGAAGCCTAGAGGCCATTCTGAATATGGGGGTGGGGTGGTGGAGGGAGCAAGTGAAGAGATGGGAATCCAGGGCTCAGGGTTCAATGCCTTCACCTGAGATCACAAGCCCATGGATGCTGTGACATCTGGGAGCTTCATCAGTGGTCTGGCTAAAGCTGATACTTTCACAGTCACCATCTTCACCTTTGGACTGGGAAGAATCACCATTTTTCTTCTGGCAGATGACTGTATTCCTTATAGGACAGGCAAGGTTTCATTCATCTGTTCTCAGTAAGTTTGTTGTTGAACTGAAATGAATTTCATTATTTCCTCCAATGTGTACTTTTGTGCCCCCCTCTCACTTCTCCCTATCATGACCCCTCTTTTGCTGAAAAAAATTTTTATTATTTTTTCTATCTCTAGTTCTAGAAAGAGAAAATTTATTTTTTAAATTATAAACTATTTTGCCAGGCGCCATGGCTCACACCTGTAATCTCAGCACTTTGGGAGGCCGAGGCAGGTGGATCACCTGAGGTCAGGAGTTCAAGACTAGCCTGGCCAATATGGTGAAACCCTGTCTCTACTAAAAAAACAAAAAAAATCAGCTGGGTGTGGTG